AGGGTCCAACCAACCCTGCACCCCCACCCTCCACAGGGCCCCCTTCCAGCATCTTGCCCTGAGAGGTCCTACTTGAAACTAAGAGTCCCAGCCCCATTGCTGAGGGGGGAGGAGACCCCCTGCTTTGATTCTTTCTGGCTGCCCACTCTGGGACCCAGCCCTGGGAGGGGACGACACCTCCCATGCCATGTGGACTTAAAACCAAAGTTTCTTTTGATGTTACACCTACCTCATTGTAAAGGGAGGGCACCTCCTCCCTGGCCAATTCCAGCAGCACCTACCAAAGGGTTCTTCCTCCAGTAACCCCATCATCTCCTCATGTGTTCCCTCTGTCAATGTCATCTCTAGGACCCTACCCTTTTGAGTCAGCCCTGCTTCTCTTCAGGAGCCAAGTGAAAGGTTGGGTTGGGGTACTGTGAAAGAGACATCCCTCAGGTCACATCTAGACAATAAAGCTGCGGTCCCTCCCTCTCTGATGCCTCCTTTCTTGTTTGGGTATGGGAGGTGGGGAGGAATGATGTGGAACATAGGCTGCCTTGGGCCAGGGGCTTTCAGAGGTTAAGGCAGAATAGCAAAGTTTCGTGAGAATAGAAGAGCTCCGTCTCTTGAATCAGACAGCCTGAGTTCAAGTCCTGTTTCTGTCCCTATAGTGCTGGGTGGCCTTGGGCAAGTTACTTAATCAACTGAACCTTAGAAGACTCCAAAAGTTTATGGTAACTCACGGAGCCTCCTAATGATGTATCTATGGGAATGGACCTATCCTGGAACACGTGCAAACTCAGGGAATGGCGTGGGGAAAGCTCTTTGGTACCCGAAAAGCAAAGGTTATCTTGACAACCAGGCACTGGAAGCCAGGGGAGGGATGGGACAGAGCCGTTGCCAAGGTAATCAGCTTTTGACAGCTCCGAGGAGTAACTTCCGGCACTGAAGGGCTGAATCATGGCGTCACTTCCTGCATAAAGGGCCGCTCGTGCACTCGGATTGGCTAGCCTTCTTATTTGGACTGACGTCCCGCCCTCTGGCTGTTTCCTGGCCGAGGTGGGTCGGTAGTAGCGATGGCGGGTCTGACTGACTTGCAGCGGCTACAGGCCCGAGTGGAAGAGCTGGAGCGCTGGGTGTACGGGCCGGGCGGGGCGCGCGGCTCACGGAAGGTGAGTAGTCTGGTCCGGTAGTCCCTTTCTGGTATCTTGGAATTAACCACCACTTCCCTTACAGGTGGCTGACGGCCTGGTCAAGGTGCAGGTGGCTTTGGGGAACATTTCCAGCAAGAGGGAGAGGGTGAAGATTCTCTACAAAAAGAGTAAGTGCTTCCATGATGTGCCTGCCTGCCCGCTATTCCATTTTCCATCTTGCTACTTTTCTAGTTGAAGATCTGATCAAGTACCTGGATCCTGAGTACATCGACCGCATTGCCATACCTGATGCCTCTAAGCTGCAATTCATCCTAGCAGGTAATGCTGGACTACATGTGTACATGCATCTGCACTGCAACTATCTTGTCCATTTTTGCTTTAGAGGAGCAGTTTATCCTTTCCCAGGTTGCACTCCTGGAGCAGGTGAATGCCTTGGTGCCCATGCTGGACAGTGCTCACATCAAAGGTATCTCTCTGGGGTTATAGCTTCACTACTCTCATCATCCAGCAGTGTGTGTTGTGTTTTACAGCCGTTCCTGAGCATGCTGCCCGCCTGCAGCGCTTGGCCCAGATCCACATTCAGCAGCAGGTATGGGAGGGGAGATGACTAGAAGCGAAGATTTGGCTTTGGGGTTAAGCGTCATCTTTTTTAGGCTCCATGGGGAGTGGGAGTCCGTGATGAGGCAGGAAGTTTAGTGGAAGATGTGGGCTTTGCCCAGTTCCTTTCTGTGCTACACTTTGGCCCTACAGGACCAGTGTGTGGAAATCACTGAGGAGTCCAAGGCTCTCCTGGAGGAATACAACAAGACTGTATCCTTTCTGCTCAACTAGGACCCTAATGGAGATTCCTATTCTCACCTTGACCTACAACCAGACAATGCTTCTCTCCAAGCAATTCGTGCAGTGGGATGAGCTACTTTGCCAGCTAGAGGCCGCCACGCAAGTGAAGCCAGCAGAGGAGTGATAGCTGCTCCCCATCCCAAAGTGGGCCTGGGCAGTCAGGCTCCAGGGCCCTATGCCAACCTGCCTTTGTTACAAGGCAGAGGAAGCTTTGTATTTATTGGCTTCAAGGCCCACCTCTCTGTACTCTGGGCTCTAAAGTTGGAGGTCAGGTTACCTGAGGTTTGCAATTTGCAACACCCACCCTCCCCCCAATCAGTGTTCTTATTTCAGTGACAATAAACCATAGAGATGACTGGAGGAGTGTGCTGGCTTCTTGGTCTAGGATGGAG